CCAGATTTTCCCAAGGTTAACATTTTACAAAGAGGTAGTATAATGTCATAACCAGCATATTGGCACTGATACAATTCACCAAACTTTATTCACATTTCCTGTTTTACTTGTACTAATTTCTCTCTCTCTCTTCTCTGTCTGTATTAAGTTCTATACGATTTTATCACCTATGTTGATCCATGTATCCACAGATAAGATACTGAATAGAGCCAACCACAGGGGTCCCTCGTGTTACCCTTGTTAACAACAAATACCTCCATCTTTAACCCCTGGCAAACATGAATCTGTCCTAAATCTGTCCTTCATTTCTAAAATTTTGTCACTCCATATAAATTGTATAATGTAGTTTGTAACCTTTTGGGATGAGCTTTTCTCACTCAGCATAACCCCCTGGAAATTCATTCAATTTGGTGTGTGTATCAATAGTTTGTTCATTTTTCTTGCTAAGCAGTATTTCATGGTATGGATGTACCATAGTTTAACCACTCTCCTGTTGAAAGACATGTGGATTAATTCTGGACTTTTCTACTATACTTAAAGCTGCTGTAAACATTCATGTACAGGTTTTTGGGTGAACGTAAGTTTTTATTTCTCTGGGATAAGTGCCCAAGAGTACAAATGAACTTTTAATACAGTTCATAAATCCAGAATTAGATTTGGCGTGATCTTGCTCTGGGTTGCATTTTCACCTTTTATCCAGTTCTCTCAGTCTGATTTTGTGTGGGGCTCTCACCTATTTCCCTCTGGCCCTGGGCCTGTGTAAATTTCCAGGCTGATTAGGGTGCTCCTGAGCTCTGGGAAGGAGATTTGCTTCGCTTTGTTGCTGGCTGATCTCCGGGAGTCATCACTGCTATCAGTCATGCTTGTCAGTTTTGCCGCACCGATGTCCCTTTCCCCCAGTATGGATGTCCAGAGCTCCAGCGGTCTGCATAGTTAAGTCAGCAACTGTGTTCTGTCTTACTTCCTGTGGGAATGAAAGGCCTTCTTAGAGCCCCTGCGAAGTTTTTTTTTTTTTTTTTTTTTCCCAGCCCCTGTGAAATTTTAAAAGGAATGGTTGCAGCTTTTTCTTGCCCTTTGGTTCCCTGTAGTGAACACATGTTGCCAAAAGATGGCAGTGCACTTTGCAGCCACTGAGATCGCTCTTCCCTGTCGCCTGGGGCTTAGAGAATTGTGTCTTGTTCTTTATGTGTATGTTGAAAATGTGCAGAGCAGATTTTACAAAACAACAAAAGCACCAATAAAATGCTGTGAAGTTTAGAATCATGAAAAAAAAATCACGTTTGCAAATGGTTTATAATGGAAATAGTCCCCCACTTCTTAAACATGATTTGAATAGGGAATAGAACTCAGAAATGTGTGTATGAGTGTATAATTTTAGGTGTCAGTACTGATTGTTATATTCTGTATAGCTCCTGAAAAAGACCTGTGAAATGCTGATTTTTGTCTTTCATCTGATCCAAGATTAGCCAAGTAACAGGCCTGCTTTTGAACTCTGAGACTGCAGTCCTCAAGTAAAGGCCCTTGTATACACTTAGTTTTCATGGCAAAAATGGCTAATAATAAAACTCTTCACTTGCTAGCATTGGTCACTCCCCTGTGTGCGTCACTTTGGTGTGCGTCTGTGGGCATGTGTGTAAAGAACTGTTTAAACATTGGCTATGCACCAGAAAGCTGTGTGAAGTGAGAGATTATGGGGTTCACCGGATGTCATAAACAGACCAAGCTGGTGAGGATAAAGTGGGATGAGTTGAAATACAAGATTAGCTAATAAACTTTAAGCTGCATGCACGGAGAGAACCAGTGATATTAAACTCTGGTATGGGCATGTTAAACACTGGTGCCCTGCTGCTCTCTAGGGTGCCATCCCCGATGCCTTTTGGGATGGAATCAAAAAGCCCTGCTATGAACTTGATCCATGTGCAGCATCGTTAAGTGCAGAGCAGGCTGTGGAAGAGAGTGGGCTAGCTCTGGGATTGGGTATACAAGCTCCGGAGTGGATCCTCTACACACCAGCCAGTGTGTCAAGGTTGGAGGCTCTGTTTCACTTCCCCTGAGCTCAGTACCGCAGTCGCTTTCATCCTACAGTTTACAAAGTAGCTGCAATCCTGGGTGGCAGGGAAACAGGTGGCTTCACGGTAAAGCAGCAGGCTTTTTGCTACTGCATCCTTTGGCAAAAGCTTGGGCTAGGAGGAGAAATGTGCTGTGTAAAGTTTTAACCCTGAAAGCAGATGCTGTTACTATAGAGACAAGTGAAATGCTACAGTGGGAGGCGTAACAGGGGAGGGATGGGAGAAGGGAGGTGGGAGGGCAAGTAAGGCGAATCTAAAGGCTAGCACACTCCAAGACCTTCAACCTTTAGCAGCACTGTGACGGGGCAGGCTTGCATTCTGAAACTTGTGTGCTGGCGGCCTGCCACGTGCTGACTGGCTGAGTGGCAGCTGCTTGCGCTGTGCGGACTAGCTGGTGAGCACGTTGGCAGTTGGCATGGGCTCTGGGAGCATTCTTTTTTTCTTTTTTATTACTATAGGATGGAGGATGAAGCTGTCCTGGACAGAGGGGCTTCCTTCCTCAAGCATGTGTGTGATGAAGAAGAAGTAGAAGGTGAGCTTTATGGGTCTGGGAAAGTGTCTGTTGAACTGACTGGTGATTTGTGTACCTTCCTTAGGCCACCATACCATTTACATCGGAGTCCATGTGCCGAAGAGTTACAGGAGAAGGAGACGTCACAAGAGAAAGACAGGGCACAAAGAAAAGAAGGAAAAGGAGAGAATCTCTGAGAACTACTCTGACAAATCAGATATTGAAAATGCTGATGAATCCAGCAGCAGCATCCTAAAACCTCTCAGTGAGTACTCTCTGAGCGTTGGTGCCTCTCTCAATGTTTAACCACAGTATTTTCACTTCTGCAGTCTCTCCTGCTGCAGAACGCATCCGATTCATCTTGGGAGAGGAGGATGACAGCCCAGCTCCCCCTCAGCTCTTCACGGAACTGGATGAGCTGCTGGCCGTGGATGGGCAGGAGATGGAGTGGAAGGAAACAGCCAGGTGAGGCATAGCTGACTGTATGTAGTACTGACTTAATTGCTCTTCACTAATCTCATCTTCCTAGGTGGATCAAGTTTGAAGAAAAAGTGGAACAGGGTGGGGAAAGATGGAGCAAGCCCCATGTGGCCACATTGTCCCTTCATAGTTTATTTGAGCTGAGGACATGTATGGAGAAAGGATCCATCATGCTTGATCGGGAGGCTTCTTCTCTCCCACAGTTGGTGGGTAAGTATGCTGTTTGAATTTTATCCTATTTTAGTTTTGTTTTTTGCTTTTGTTTTTGTACCAGAGATGATTGTTGACCATCAGATTGAGACAGGCCTATTGAAACCTGAACTTAAGGATAAGGTGACCTATACTTTGCTCCGGAAGCACCGGCATCAAACCAAGAAATCCAACCTTCGGTCCCTGGCTGACATTGGGAAGACAGTCTCCAGTGCAAGTAGGATGTTTACCAACCCTGATAATGGTAATGCAGAGGCCAGCTGGCTGCTGCTTTCTTCTTTAATTAGAGTTTACTTGTGTTTTTCCAGGTAGCCCAGCCATGACCCATAGGAATCTGACTTCCTCCAGTCTGAATGACATTTCTGATAAACCGGAGAAGGACCAGGTAAGCAAAAAATTCTTGCTTCTTTGAAATGTTAAATTGTGTTTCCTTGGTTCTTCTCATGCAGCTGAAGAATAAGTTCATGAAAAAATTGCCACGTGATGCAGAAGCTTCCAACGTGCTTGTTGGGGAGGTTGACTTTTTGGATACTCCTTTCATTGCCTTTGTTAGGCTACAGCAGGCTGTCATGCTGGGTGCCCTGACTGAAGTTCCTGTGCCCACAAGGTAAGCTGCTCTCCTACCTGGGGTCTACAATGTTATAGCCTTTGCTTCTTTCCTTTTCCATTAGGTTCTTGTTCATTCTCTTAGGTCCTAAGGGGAAAGCCAAGTCCTACCACGAGATTGGCAGAGCCATTGCCACCCTGATGTCTGATGAGGTAGGAAATCAGGAAGATGGAGTTCTGTGAATTTTGGATGAGCACATCTTTTATTATTCTTTAGGTGTTCCATGACATTGCTTATAAAGCAAAAGACAGGCACGACCTGATTGCTGGTATTGATGAGTTCCTAGATGAAGTCATCGTCCTTCCACCTGGGGAATGGGATCCAGCAATTAGGATAGAGCCTCCTAAGAGTCTTCCATCCTCTGACAAAAGGTAAATTATAGGCAGTTGATAATTTTCAGTAGAATATACTCTTGGGCTCTGTTGTCTTGCTTAGAAAGAATATGTACTCAGGTGGAGAGAATGTTCAGATGAATGGGGATACGCCCCATGATGGAGGTCACGGAGGAGGAGGACATGGGGATTGTGAAGAATTGCAGCGAACTGGACGGTAACTGACAGTTTCCTTTGCCATTCATGATGATTTAGTGGATGTTTGCATTCTCTCTGCCCAGGTTCTGTGGTGGACTAATTAAAGACATAAAGAGGAAAGCGCCATTTTTTGCCAGTGATTTTTATGATGCTTTAAATATTCAAGCTCTTTCGGCAATTCTCTTCATTTATCTGGCAACTGTAACTAATGCTATCACTTTTGGAGGACTGCTTGGGGATGCCACTGACAACATGCAGGTGGGTATGGTTTTGAGGAGGACACAAATAGTTTCATTTAACATCTATATTTTCTTTATTTTAGGGCGTGTTGGAGAGTTTCCTGGGCACTGCTGTCTCTGGAGCCATCTTTTGCCTTTTTGCTGGTCAACCACTCACTATTCTGAGCAGCACCGGACCTGTCCTAGTTTTTGAGAGGCTTCTATTTAATTTCAGCAAGTATGTACATACATATTTAATTGCAAATTAGAGGAATCTAAACATTTTTCTTTCTTTTTTCCAGGGACAATAATTTTGACTATTTGGAGTTTCGCCTTTGGATTGGCCTGTGGTCCGCCTTCCTATGTCTCATTTTGGTAGCCACTGATGCCAGCTTCTTGGTTCAATACTTCACACGTTTCACGGAGGAGGGCTTTTCCTCTCTGATTAGCTTCATCTTTATCTATGATGCTTTCAAGAAGATGATCAAGCTTGCAGATTACTACCCCATCAACTCCAACTTCAAAGTGGGCTACAACACTCTCTTTTCCTGTACCTGTGTGCCACCTGACCCAGGTGAGGGCATTACGCTTTGTGTTTATGCTCGCTATAGTATAAAATAATTATCTTTTGCTTACAGCTAATATCTCAATATCTAATGACACCACACTGGCCCCAGAGTATTTGCCAACTATGTCTTCTACTGACATGGTAAGTGACTTACTATTTTAAATTACCTTCATTCTAGAAAAATTTTAATGTTTTTCTTCTTCAGTACCATAATACTACCTTTGACTGGGCATTTTTGTCGAAGAAGGAGTGTTCAAAATACGGAGGAAACCTCGTCGGGAACAACTGTAATTTTGTTCCTGATATCACACTCATGTCTTTTATCCTCTTCTTGGGAACCTACACCTCTTCCATGGCTCTGAAAAAATTCAAAACTAGTCCTTATTTTCCAACCACAGTAAGTACCTGAACTTTAAATGATTTTCATTGAATGGTTCCTGGTTTCTTTTTTATTTTTCCAGGCAAGAAAACTGATCAGTGATTTTGCCATTATCTTGTCCATTCTCATCTTTTGTGTAATAGATGCCCTAGTAGGCGTGGACACCCCAAAACTAATTGTGCCAAGTGAGTTCAAGGTAGGTGAATGTCTATCTTTTGGTCATTCCTGTTTTCTGAAAAATGTCATCTGTCTTTTTCAAGCCAACAAGTCCAAACCGAGGTTGGTTCGTTCCACCGTTTGGAGAAAACCCCTGGTGGGTGTGCCTTGCTGCTGCTATCCCGGCTTTGTTGGTCACTATACTGATTTTCATGGACCAACAAATTACAGCTGTGATTGTAAACAGGAAAGAACATAAACTCAAGGTAAGTGTCCATAATAATGTCTGTCATTGCCTTCTTCACATGGTTTTGTTATCTCTTTCTACAGAAAGGAGCAGGGTATCACTTGGATCTCTTTTGGGTGGCCATCCTCATGGTTATATGCTCCCTCATGGCTCTTCCGTGGTATGTAGCTGCTACGGTCATCTCCATTGCTCACATCGACAGTTTGAAGATGGAGACAGAGACTTCTGCACCTGGAGAACAACCAAAGTTTCTAGGAGTGAGGTGTGTTAACTCAGAGGAAAATGGCTCCCGAAGGTAGATTGGTAATCTTTTGATTTGGTTTCAGGGAACAAAGAGTCACTGGAACCCTTGTGTTTATTCTGACTGGTCTGTCAGTCTTTATGGCTCCCATCTTGAAGGTAAATATGTGAAACATTCACCTCTTCCTTCTTTTTTAAGTTGTATCCATTTTTTTCCTTCTAGTTTATACCCATGCCTGTACTCTATGGTGTGTTCCTGTATATGGGAGTAGCATCCCTTAATGGTGTGCAGGTAAGTTTTTGAATAGCAATGTAAGTACAGTAGCAGTTGGACTCCTTTCCTCTTTCCTCCCCAGTTCATGGATCGTCTGAAGCTGCTTCTGATGCCTCTGAAGCATCAGCCTGACTTCATCTACCTGCGTCATGTTCCTCTGCGCAGAGTCCACCTGTTCACTTTCCTGCAGGTGTTGTGTCTGGCCCTGCTTTGGATCCTCAAGTCAACGGTGGCTGCTATCATTTTTCCAGTAATGGTAGGGATTCCTTTAATTGAACGTACCTGTGATTCTTTCATACTTTTAATATTTGCTCTTTCAGATCTTGGCACTTGTAGCTGTCAGAAAAGGCATGGACTACCTCTTCTCCCAGCACGACCTCAGCTTCCTGGATGATGTCATTCCAGAAAAGGACAAGAAAAAGAAGGAGGATGAGAAGAAAAAGAAAAAGAAGAAGGGAAGTCTGGACAGTGACAATGATGATGTAAGGAACTTTCCAAATTCCAAAGGAAAGCTATTCTAAAACCTCTTGTACATTTTTTTCACAGTCTGACTGCCCATACTCAGAAAAAGTTCCAAGTATTAAAATTCCAATGGACATCATGGAACAGCAACCTTTCCTAAGCGATAGCAAACCTTCTGACAGTGAGTAGAACTAACCTCTTGCATGCTTGCTTCATTTATGTTTTTAAAAAATTTTATTTTCCAGGAGAAAGATCACCAACATTCCTTGAACGCCACACATCATGCTGATAAAATTCCTTTCCTTCAGTCACTCGGTATGCCAAGGTAAAGGAGAGCCCAGTATTTTATGTTTTTCTACTTACTACTTTTTTTTTTCCTTTTTCTCTAGTCCTCCTAGAACTCCAGTAAAAGTTGTGCCTCAAATTAGAATAGAACTTGAACCTGAAGACAATGATTATTTCTGGAGGAGCAAGGGAACAGAAACTACATTGTAACCTGTTTGTCTTTCTTAAAACTGACATTTGTTGTTAATGTCATTTGTTTTTGTTTGGCTGTTTGTTTATTTTTTAACTTTTATTTCGTCTCAGTTTTTGGTCACAGGCCAAATAATACAGCGCTCTCTCTGCTTCTCTCTTGCATAGACACAATCAAGACAATAGTGCACCGTTCCTTAAAAACAGCATCTGAGGAATCCCCCTTTTGTTCTTAAACTTTCAGATGTGTCCTTTGATAACCAAATTCTGTCACTCAAGACACAGACACGCACAGACCCTGTCCTTTGCCTCTATTAAGCAGAGGATGGAAGTATTAAGGATTTTGTAACACCTTTTATGAAAATGTTGAAGGAACTTAAAACTTTAGCTTTGGAGCTGTGCTTACTGGCTTGTCTTTGTCTGGTAGAACAAACCTTGACCTCCAGACAGAGTCCCTTCTCACTTATAGAGCTCTCCAGGACTGGAAAAAGTGCTGCTATTTTAACTTGCTCTTGCTTGTAAATCCTAATCTTAGAGTTATCAAAAGAAGAAAAAACTGAAGGTACTTTACTCCCTATAGAGAAACCATTGCCATCATTGTAGCAAGTGCTGGAATGTCCCTTTTTTCCTATGCAACTTTTTTTAACCCTTTAATGAACTTATCTGTTGAGTACATTGAAGAATATTTTTCTTCCTAGATTTTGTTGTTTAAATTATGGGGCCTAACCTGCCACTTATTTTTTGTCAATTTTTAAAACTTTTTTTTAATTACTGTAAAGAAAATGAATTTTTTCCTGCAGCAGGAAACATAGTTTTGAGTAGTTCTACCTCTTATTTGTAGCTGCCAGGCTTTCTGTAAAAATTGTATTGTATATAATGTGATTTTTACACATACATACACACACAAATACACAATCTCTAGGGTAAGCCAGAAGGCAAGATCAGATTAAAAACACCATGTTTCTAAGCATCCATTTTTCCCTTTCTTTAAAAGAAACTTAACTGTTCTATGAAGGAGATTGAGGGAGAAGAGACAAACTCCTATGTCATGAGAATAACCGATGTTCTGATAATAGTAGCATCTAGGTACAGATGCTGGTTGTATTACCACGTCAATGTCCTATGCAGTATTGTTAGACATTTTCTCATTTTGAAATATTTGTGTGTTTGTGTATGTGCTCTGTGCCATGGCTGGTGTATATATGTGCAATGTTAGAAGGCAAAAGAGTGATGGTAGGCAGAGGGCAAAGTCATTGAATCTCTTATGCCAGTTTTCATAAAACCCAAACCACATATGAAAAAATCCATTAAGGGTCCAAGAAGTCTGTCCATATGAAAATGAGGGTAAATATAGTTTATTTCCCAGGTATCAGTCATTATAATTGATATAATAGCTCTAACATGCAATATAAAATTCATAGGAGTATTAATAGCCCATTTACACATCTATAAAATGTAATGGGATTGCAGAGCTGCAGAGTACAGTGTAACAGTACTCTCATGCAATTTTTTTCAGGATGCAAAGGCAATTATTCTTTGTAAGCGGGACATTTAGAATATATTTGTGTACATATTATATGTATGTATATTTCAAAGTACCACACTGAAAATTAGACATTTATTAACCAAATTTAACGTGGTATTTAAAGGTAATATTTTTAATATGATACATTACATATTGTGAATGTATACTAAAAAAACATTTTAAATGTTAAAATTATAATTTCAGATTCATATAACCACAACTGTGATATATCCTAACTATAACCAGTTGTTGAGGGGTATACTAGAAGCAGAATGAAACCACATTTTTTGGTTTGATAATATGCACTTATTGACTCCCACTCATTGTTATGTTAATTAAGTTATTATTCTGTCTCCTTGTAATTTTGATTACAAAAATTTTATTATCCTGAGTTAGCTGTTACTTTTACAGTACCTGATACTCCTAAAACTTTTAACTTATACAAATTAGTCAATAATGACCCCAATTTTTTCATTAAAATAATAGTGGTGAATTATATGTTATTGTGTTAAAACCTCACTTGCCAAATTCTGGCTTCACATTTGTATTTAGGGCTATCCTTAAAATGATGAGTCTATATTATCTAGCTTTCTATTACCCTAATATAAACTGGTATAAGAAGACTTTCCTTTTTTCTTTATGCATGGAAGCATCAATAAATTGTTTAAAAACCATGTATAGTAAATTCAGCTTAACCCGTGATCTTCTTAAGTTAAAGGTACTTTTGTTTTATAAAAGCTCTAGATAAAACTTTCTTTTCTGATCATGAATCAAGTATCTGTGGTTTCATGCCCCTCTCTATACCTTTCAAAGAACTCCTGAAGCAACTTAACTCATCATTTCAGCCTCTGAGTAGAGGTAAAACCTATGTGTACTTCTGTTTATGATCCATATTGATATTTATGACATGAACACAGAATAGTACCTTACATTTGCTAAACAGACAGTTAATATCAAATCCTTTCAATATTCTGGGAACCCAGGGAAGTTTTTAAAAATGTCATTACTTTCAAAGGAACAGAAGTAGTTAACCAAACTAACAAGCAAAACCTGAGGTTTACCTAGTGACACCAAATTATCGGTATTTTAACTGAATTTACCCATTGACTAAGAATGAACCAGATTTGGTGGTGGTTTTGTTTCTATGCAAACTGGACACAAATTACAACAGTAAATTTTTTTATAAGTGCTTCTCCCTTCTCCATGATGTGACTTCCGGAGATAAAGGATTCAAAAGATAAAGACAAAGTACGCTCAGAGTTGTTAACCAGAAAGTCCTGGCTGTGGTTGCAGAAACACTGTTGGAAGAAAAGAGATGACTAAGTCAAGTGTCTGCCTTATCAAAAGAGCAAAAATGCCTCTGGTTTTGTGTTTGGGAGAAAAGTATCTTGGACGCACTGTTTTCCTTGATAAAAGTCATCTTCTCTACTGTGTGAAATGAATACTTGGAATTCTAATTGTTTTGTGTGCCAGGGGCAGTAATGTCCCTGCCTCTTCTCCCAATCAAGGTTGAGGAGTGGGGCTGGGGAGAGGACTTAACTGACTTAAGAAGTAGGAAAACAAAAACCTCTCTCCTCAGCCTTCCACCTCCAAGAGAGGAGGAAAAACAGTTGTCTGCTGTCTGTAATTCAGTTTGCGTGTATTTTATGCTCATGCACCAACCCATACAGAGTAAATCTTTTATCAACTGTATACTGGTGTTTAATAGAGAATGATTGTCTTCCGAGTTTTTTGGTTCCTTTTTTAACTGTGTTAAAGTACTTGAAATGTATTGACTGCTGACTATATTTTAAAAACAAAATGAAATAATTTGAGTTGTATTACAGAGGTTGACATTGTTCAGGGATGGGACAAAGCCTTCTTCAATCCTTTTCATACTACTTAATGATTTTGGTGCAGGAACCTGAGATTTTCTGATTTATATTTCATGATATTTCACATTTGCTCTTCACAGCATGAGCATGAAGCCCAGTGGCACCAAATGGCTGGGTACAATCAAGTGATATTTTGTAGCACCTCACTATCTGAAAGGCCATGAGTTTTCAGATGATTTCATTGAGCTTCATTGCAGCCTGAAATTTTAAAAAAGTTGTGTAATACGCCAACCAGTCAAGTTGTGTTTTGGCCAGAGATTTAGATATGTCCAATTTCCTGGCTCATTTCATTGTGCTCTATGGGTACGTATAAAAAGCAAGAATTCTGTTTCCTAGGCAAACATTGCAACTCAGGGCTAAAGTCATCCAGTGAAACTTTTAGAGCCAGAAGTAACTTTGTCCCAGTCCTACAATGTGAAAAGAGTGAATAGTTGCCTCTTTTTAGCCATTTTCATGGCTGGTACATATTCGTACGCATTACTTTTCAGAATCAATACGCACTTTCAGATATTCTTATTTTTATTCTCTTAAGTCTTTATTAACTTTGGAGAGAGAAATGATGCATCTTTTTATTTTAAATGAAGTAGATCAACATGGTGGAACAAAATGATAAAGAACAGAAAACATTTCAATATATTACTAATAACTTTTTCCAATATAAATCCTAAAATTCCTATAACATAGTATTTTACAGTTTTATGAAGCTTTCTATTGTGACTTTTATGGAATTAAGAGATGAAGAAGATGAGATATTTTAGCATTTATATTTTTCAAAATTATATGTATACTTAAAAATAAAGTAACTTTATGCATTTATGACTGTCAAGTGTTTCTGTTCAACTCC